TTTGTCAGCGTCCCCTGCCTCCAGTGGCTTCCCTGATCTAGCAACCTGGTAAATGGGTAATCTTCCTCACTGCAGCTAAGTTTCAAAAGAACACGGTTGGATAAGCACAAGGCCCTTGTTACTTTGGGAAATAGATAATCCATGCCCCACTGTTAGGGCCAGTCCCGTTAGGGCCAGCTTTGCACCTTCACAGGGACTCAGCAGGAACAGATGGGCTCTACTCTCTGTTATTCCTTTTTGCTTCAGATTAGAGAGACCTTGATTCTCCCCGGGGCCCAGGAAATGTAAAGCTGATGCTCCACAGGACTCTAAGAGGGACACGGCAGTGATGGGGGCTGGTGAGGAAGGGGGATGGAGAACCTCTCTCTTATCAGACAGGCTTGTCCCTAGGGTCCCTGGAAACCCCCAAAGGCCAACCTCTCCCAGGGGCCGACAAACGTAAAGGGCAGGGAGACCTAAGCGGGGAGCTGCGGAGCGCGGGGAGTTTGAAAGCCGCTCCACCGCCCTACTAGTCCGTCCTTTTGCCCCGCCCCCCTTAGGGATCCCCCCGGCAACCGCACAGCTGCCTCGGACTCTGACTTAATTCCCTCCGCGTGCTCTGAATCGCAGAGAGGCAAACCCCCAAACAAAGAGCCGGCAGCTCGCGTGCGGGGCTCCCGGGCGCGTCCTGCCGGCTGGGCTGGGAGAGCCGGCGCCGGGGCGTCGCGGCCGAGCGCTGGGCAGGCGGGGACTAGAGGGCCGGCAGGAAGCCTCAGTGGGCGCAGGGGCGCGGGCCGGGCTGCCCACACGCTGACCTTCCCGGGCTGGGAGGGAGGAGCGCTGGCTGCGGGCGGTGGGCGGCTGGGCGGCCCCGGGAGCCGCCGCTCTCAGTCTCTCTAGGCGCAGCTCCCTTCGCCGCTTCCGGAGCCCCTGGCAGGGTAAGTGCAGAAGCGCGCCCGAGGAGTGGGGGCGCCGCGGGAGGGGGCTGGGGGTCCAGGAGAGGCGCCTCCACCTCCGCTGCCCGCCCCGCCGGCAGTCCCGAGCTAGACTGTCCCGAGCTTCCCCCGGGCGGGCAGAGGGAAGCCGGCTGGGGATGAGGAGTGGAGGAGGCAGGAATGCCTGGGACACTCGCGGGGCATGTGAGCAGGTATTGGTGTCTGCATGGGACACGCAACACGGTCCCCGGCCCAGCATATGTGTCTTCTCTGCAGGCCCAGAAGCCATGGCCCACTATAAGACTGAGCAGGACGACTGGCTGATCATCTACTTGAAGTATTTACTCTTTGTCTTCAACTTCTTCTTCTGGGTGAGTGAATTCTGCACACACATCCTCTTCCCACCCCCTGCTCTAACCCGGTGGTCTCCTGCAGGTCGGGGGAGCAGCCGTCCTGGCTGTGGGCATCTGGACCCTGGTGGAGAAGAGTGGCTACCTCAGCGTCCTGGCCTCCAGCACCTTTGCCGCCTCCGCCTACATCCTCATCTTTGCGGGCGTACTTGTCATGGTGACCGGCTTCCTGGGCTTCGGTGCCATCCTCTGGGAGCGGAAGGGCTGCCTCTCCACGGTCAGTGCCCGCCCTGTGCTCTGCAGGGATGGCAGTGGTGACCGTCCTCTCTCTTTGCTGCTAGTATTTCTGCCTGTTGCTCGTCATCTTCCTGGTTGAGCTGGTGGCGGGAGTCCTGGCCCATGTGTATTACCAGAGGGTAAGTGACGTTTCCTCCTCCTGCATCCTCTGGCTGATGGGGACTTCGCTCCTACCCTCCTCAGCTGAGTGATGAACTGAAGCAGCACTTGAACCGGACTCTGGCTGAGAACTACGGGCAGCCCGGAGCCACGCAGATCACCGCCTCAGTGGACCGACTCCAGCAGGATGTAAGCCATGCCCCATATGGCCTTGAAGGCCACCTCCAGCCTCTGCCTCTGCCTCTGCCTCCAGTTCAAGTGCTGTGGAAGCAACAGCTCAGCCGACTGGCAGCACAGCACGTACATCCTGTTGCGGGAGGCCGAGGGCCGCCAGGTGCCCGACAGCTGCTGCAAGACAGTGGTGGTGCGCTGCGGCCAGCGGGCCCACCCCTCCAACATCTATAAGGTGGAGGTGAGCACCCAAGCTCAAGTTGGGGGTGAGGACCATGGCCGCATCACCTGCCCTTCTCTTACAGGGAGGCTGCCTCACCAAGCTGGAGCAGTTCCTGGCCGACCACCTGCTGCTTATGGGGGCAGTGGGCATCGGGGTGGCCTGCCTGCAGGTGAGTTGCAGTGCGGGGACTGGTGGGGGTGGCTCTTTGCTCCTCTGCTCTCTCCACCTGGCAGATCTGCGGGATGGTTCTCACCTGCTGCTTGCACCAGAGGCTCCAGCGGCATTTTTACTAATGGCCAACCACCTCCTCTTCCAACTGCCCCTCAAGACAACATGTGGCCACATGCCATCTGCAAGGCCTGCAGAGTTAGCACCAGCTCCACTAGGGCCATAGATGCCCCCTCCTTTGTGCCTAGCTCCTGCGAATCCACCGAGTGCCTGAGACCATAGCTTCTGTGCCCACCCAGGCAGAGACCCTCGGCCCCCTCTCCTCCATTTCTGAGCCCCCATGGCCAGATCCTGGGCAGGGAAATGATCCTTTCAGGAGACAACCAGAGCCCCTCACCAGGAACGGGGGCACCCGTGGACTACGGGAGGGTGGCGGTTGGGTTCTCTGCTCCCTCCCAGCTCCTGAACCTGGAACAATCGGCAGAAAACCCAGGAACCCCGGCACTCCTGCATTCAGCACGGGATTCCCCCACCCATGCCCAGAAGCCCTGACCTTGCTGTTTCTGGAAAAAGCATGGGGTGGGGCAGGGAGGGCTGGCATTTCCCCCAGAAGACCTTGCCCTTTGACCTGCCCACTCTCCACACTGCCTCACCTGGAAAGCCATGTCCTGCTGGCCTCATTCCTTCCTGAAGGGCCTAGGAGTGGGGAGGCCTGGGTAGGGCAGCCACAGGCTGGGTAGAGCCGCCCTGGCAGGAAGCAGGGGGTAAGGTGGCCATACCAGCACATGCTGCACTAGGAGCAGAGCCCTGCACCTGCCTAGCTGCCTTCCTGGGAGAAACCTCCCTGGGAGACCATGGCCCCAAGCCCTGGCCTCTAGTGATACGCCCCTCGGGAATCTCCTGTTCCGGGGCCTGATTCTCAGGAACACCAGGTTTCAGACCATCTTCAGCACCTAATGTTGATGGGTGTCAAACATCTCCTGGAGTGGACCAACTCGCAACCCTGCAAAGTCGGAGCTGCTGAGAAGGGGCAGCTCTGAATAGAGGGGCATCTGCCTGAACCTCACTTTTCCTGGGGCCCTCTCCTTGACCCCGTAGCCACCACCACACTGCTTCCAGGGGGTCCAGCTCTGCTTCCCTTCCCACCTGTCCTAGAGTGGACAGAGCTTTTTCCTTGGGTTCTCTCTTGCATCACTAAGTTCAGCAGGGAATTTGCGGAATTTTCAGGAAGAACTTTCCCCAGTAATAAGGGAGAACAGAAAGAAAATCCTAGAAAATACAGAGTATCCATGCTGGCAGCTTTTTGTACAACACCCATAGGGACCCCCCCAAATGGCTATTACAAAGGGGCAGCCCATTCACTACACAAGAACCCCACACCTGGCTTCCACCCTCCCCAGCTCCTGCACTTCTCCCCAGAGCGGGACCCTCTTACTTCCCCCCATGAAGGGGGGCACCTTGTGCTAAGGCCAAGGCTGAGCGAGGTCCCAGCTCACCTCCCTGCTTGATCCAGATTGCACTGTGATGAGCACATTGCTGACCTAGGCCAGTCCTGGGGCAGGCGTGCTCTCTCTCCCATACATAGGAGTGGCCTCAAGGCCACCCAGTGCTGACCCCAACAGAGCCCTGAACTGTCCAGAAACTGCATCCTCAGCACAGGAAGTACCCACATGGACAGAGGGAAGCCCAGCCTCGGGGCCGGTTGCCTCCTCTTCTCTGGGTGTTCTCCAGTGGCTTCTTGGAGCCTAGGCTGGTTTATCTCCCCTGCCTAAAAGGCCCTGGGGTTGCCAATGCAAATTCATTAAAACGAAGACCAGATATCCCAGACTGCACAGAGGCCGAGAGAAATGGTATAGTGCGTGATTAGCATTGCTGCCCTCCAACCTCCTGGGATTCATGCAGATAATCAAAAACTGACTATGACTCCCAAGTTCTCTGAAGGATGAGATCACAACTGACAACTCTTACGACAGAGGGAGAGTGGTGAGAGAGAGAAAGAGGGTACTGGGCTAGAGCCATGTTCTTCCTGCCGAGGTGCCAGGGGGAGGCGGCAGTGGGCAGGGGGTGCTGGGGCCTTACCTGTCTGCCCTGGTGGGGATGAAAGACAGGTGACAGGCAGGTGCCCTGTGCACAGCCTTATCATTGAAGGCAGGCCCAGGACAGCCTGCCCCATCTGCCCCAGCCCCATGGGATGGTTGGTCCAGCCTGACTGGGGCAGGATTAGCTGCAATTCCTGCCCTGTGTGTCGTCCAGCCAGACTGCCTCTTGAAAGATGGCTTGTCCAAGCGGCAGACAGTGGTAGAACAACCCAGGGCTTGGAAATCTGACCTCCTTGTCCATGCCAACAGCCTGGGAGATGAGACAGGGTTAGAGGAAACAGAGGCCCAGGATACGGCAGGTTCTGCCTGGGAGTGTACAATGGTTGGAGTCCAGAGCCAACGATGTGGTCCCCAGCGGGGTGTGCCCCTCCTGCTGACGAGGGTACAGATCCATACCCAGGTCAATTCCTCCCGGGCCCCTGTTTGGAGGCTGCTACAGCCTTGAGTTCCTTGGAGAGAGAGGACACGCCTGTGGAATGTCACCTTCAGTCCCGTGCAGGCAAAAGGCCCCTGCACACCAGGGCCCTAGGAAAGCAGCATCAGGTGCTGGGATCCCACCCAGCTGGCACGGGCACGTTCTTGCCCTGCACACTCCATGCTGCCCTTCCCTGAGCTCGCAGGGGCAGACACCAAGAGAAGGGCGCGTCCCCGAGTCCCCTGGGTGACCTGTGTCAGGACAGCAGGCAAGAATGAAACGTGGCCTTGGCTGACGGGTTGGAATATTTGTGACCGTTCTTGTCTTTCTCCCTCCTGCTTCCCCGGCACCCTAGCCCCATCTCCAGGAGCCCCTCAGGCAGAGTAAGTGGGGAGTGTGTCCAGGGATTTTTTTGTGTTTACCAAGGTCCTGCTGTGCACTTAGAATCTGTCACCATAAATACTTATCTCGCAGTTACCCCAGCAAGAGGGTGTTATTTCCCCCATTTTATAAAAGGAAATTAAGGCTGGGCAAAGTTAAGACTTGCTTGTCAGTGGTCATGGCTGTTGTCTTGCCACCCCCAGCTGGGGAGAAGGAAGAAAACTGGGCCGGGAACCCCTCCCCTCAGTGTCCCCCAGTTCTCCATCTCCATAAGGAGCCATCAGGCTGTCATTAAGGAACAGAGTGTCACTCAGGGGGCACTGTCACAAAGCAGCACCCATGGCACATGGGCCGGGGGTGCAGAAGCCTGGCTTATTTCAGGCTGACAGCTGGACCCTCTGGGTGCAGGGGCTCAGGCAGTGGCCAAGAGCCCAAAGGGCTAAGGCCCGTGACGACCACCCAGCCCGTCACCCCAGGTACAAACACTGACCCCAAAGCAAGAGCAGGGACTGTCCCTCAGCCCTCAGGGCCTTCATGCAGGGTGCAGAATCTCATGTCCACATGGAGGTCACCCCTCAGGTCACACCCACTCCCAGAGCAACCCTGGGCAGGGAGGGGCACCCTGGGGTTGTGTTGACCACCTCCCCTTCAGGTGAGGCCCTTTTCTGCCTTCTTTCTAGCCCCCTGCATGGGGCACCTGCTATTGCTGGGGCTCTGGGGTGGACCCTGTGTGATTTCTGTCAGGGAGCTTGTGCTGTGCATGGCCAGAGGTGTTTACATCCAGAAGGGCCCAGCACGGCCCTGTGGGGTGTGGGGGGAATATGGTAGATCATTGTGATGTGCCTCGGGGCCCTCTTGCCTTGGAGCCAGCTTTGTTTCAGAATCTGCTACTTGGGCCCTCTTCAGGGTTTTGAGGCTGGAGAAGTGAGTTGGGACAGTCACTGTCATCACCACCCACCCTGTCACCCACCTGGAAAACATTCTTGATATACTGGCCATGCTGGGCCGGGCTCACATCCACTGAGGGTATAGTGACCAAGCGTCTAAACCAGTCGTTCTCAAACTTCGGTGAGTATCAGAATCACCTGGAAGGGCTTTTACAAACAGATTGCTGGCCCCACCCCCCAGAATTTCTCATCAGGAGTGGGCAAGACCAATCATTTGCATTTCTGACAAGTTCCCAGGAGCTGCAGCTGCTGGCCCTGGAACCACACTTTGAGAACCACTGCTTTAGACCAAACACCAAAGGAAGATGCAGCCACCCTCCTTTACATGTCACAACGCTCAGGGTCCATGAGTACCTCAGGCTGTCCAGCTGAGCTCCACCTGCAGCAGCCGAGATTCCCGACTCGCTCCACCATTGGGGGCTAGGAGTGAAGCGTGTCACCATGGTCAGCTCATGGCCAGCCAGGAAAGCCTCTCTGCTGTGCGTCTGTGCAGTTCTTGTTCTTCCCTGGAGGACTCTTGGATCGCCTGTGATCTTGGCCAGGAGACCAGGTGCCTGGGTCCCTTCCTGGAAGGGGACAAGTTACACACCCCAGCCCCATTTTCCCACCAACTTCTACATGCCTTGGGAGAACCTGCTACATGTTGGCTGCCCCCTTCCCCTATTTCAGCAGTGCCCAGTCCTGCTTATAAACCTGAGGCCTGCTCCCCATACCCTGCCCTGTGCAAGTGCCAGCCGTTATTCCAGGCAGCCCAATGTTGTTGAGGCCAGATGGATTCCTGGAAGCAGCTGGCCCATGGATGTGAGTCATCACAGTATTCTAGAAACAGAGAAGAGGTCTTAACCTAATGCGCATAGAGAAATTGTTCTCATTGTAAACATACCCCTGTCCTTAGCTGATCTAGGTGGAAGCCCAGCTTCATGTGCTAGGGGGCATGATAATGATAATAAAGGAATTGTATCTAGGACTACCTTCTGTTGAATTTTTTTCTCCTCTGCA